AGCTAATATACCTGTCACTCAAGGGCAGAGAGAAGGAGGCCAGAGAAACAAAGTTGAAATTAACATGTGAGTAATTGGAAGAAGAAGCATTAAATATCATTTCAGGGTAAACATTTCAATAAAAGAGTCATATTTTAGTCTCTCTATAACACTCTGTGTCAAATTTCCTTTCACGATCAAGTTCAAGGGCTGATTTACACTTTGGAAGTCCACAGAGAACTGAATCCTGGGCATAGCGATGAAGGTCACCTGACTATAGTGATGAAAGATAAAACTACCATAAATTCAGATGCTTGGCTGAGATTTTTAAATCTGTTGAAAGAGCTAAAAGGTCATTTTGCCAATTAGTTTGATGTTTAATAGGATATTTTGTTGTTTTTAGTCCTTTGCCTTGTATTTACAAATCAAACAGGCTCTGATGAAACAGCTCAAATGTGGTTTGCATTGATTCAGAAAGGAGTTATTTAAAGAGGAAAAAAAAGTTGTTGAACTTGATTTAATGAGTTTGAATATTAAGCAATTTCCTTTAATAATACATTTGTTTAAAGTAAACTGTTCATAGTTCATCTGGTCTTATTTTTAATTTTGTATTTTATCCAAACCTGATCTGCTTTTCTTTCCAGTTTCTTATTATTCATAAGGCTGTTCATGTTCCAATTAAGATCATTTTAGAATGTGTTTTCTGGAAATAAATACAGCAAGTTGATTAGGAATAGCCAAGATCAAATGTGAAAGGAGAGATCAGGTTTTGAATGCAGACAATGTTTAAAATGTATGGGTTTCAAATTTCCTTAAAGCCAAAAAAAAAGAACACATTGTTTGTAAAAGTATAAAAAATCTTGTGCTTCTGAGATCTCACTTGAATATTTACTTTACTTAATAAATACTCCTTTTGCTTTGAAGAATAGACGTAAACACTGTGTAAACATTGTGTGAGAATCTTGCACATGGTGAGGCAAACACACAGGGGTTTTCACATAACTATTGAGAAGTAAATAAATCCCATAGGCTTAAGGGCTCCCCAATTCCTTGCTACAGAGCCCTGTTGTCCACGGTTTATTTTTTTCCACAGGACGATTCTTAATACTTTACCAGATGGAAACACCACCACCACCATCTTTGCCATTTCAGCTCTTATGCATTAGGCAGCCACGATATCTTCAGGGCCTTCTTTCTCATTCACGCCATCTCAAGGTGGGTGCATTAGATGAATAAGTAGTGCATTTACATGGATTTTCTTCTGCCTCTGTCACCCGAGACACAGCAAGACCAACCCCTCCCCTTCCTCCTTCTTTTCAACCTACTTAACCTGAAATCGATGATGAAGACATTTGTGATGATCCACATCCACTTAATGAAAGGTAAATATATTTTCTCTTCCTTATAATTTTCCAAATTTTTTTTTTTTTTTTTTTTAATTCTCAGCAAGGCAAGGTACTTCTACGGAAGGGTGCGACCTCACGGATGGAGCAATGGTGAGCACACACCTGGACAAGGGAGGGAAAGGAACTGTGACCCATGAATTTCTGGTGTTTATAGGTCACTCAGTCTGAGGTATTTTGTTATGGTAGCCTGAACAGACCAAGACACCAATAAGACGGTATTTGGAGGTGGGGCCTTTTGTAGGTAAGTCTCCCTCATGACTG